ACCAAGGCAGAACAATTATGTGGTGTTGCTTGTGAGAGGTAAAATTTTATTTTATTAATATTTGCTTGTATTTGCAGAAATTCTATAAGAATACATGAGTATTGAATGTTATACAAACGCAGGCGACCATATAATCTTCCATTGAAATGGAACGGTTTCTAGAATGAAAGGGAGGATGTTATTATTATTATTATTATTTTTTGAGACCGAGTCTCGCTGTGTCTCCCAGGCTGGAGTGCAGTGGCGCGATCTCGGCTCACTGCAAACTCCGCCTCCCGGGTTCACGCCATTCTCCTGCCTCAGCCTCCCGAGTTGCTGGGACTACAGGGGTGCACCACCTACGCCCGGCTAATTTTTTTGTATTTTTAGTAGAGAACGGGGTTTCACCGTGTTAGCCAGGATGGCCTCGATCTCTTGACCTCGTGATCCGCCCGCCTCGGCTGCCCAAAGTGCTGGGATTACAGGCGTGAGCCACCGCGCCCGGCCGAAAGGGGGGATATTAATCATTACTCCAGGACGACAGAGGGAAAATCGCTTTGTACTGGACAAACTGGAATGTCTGACCAACCATTATAAAGTGCACGGAGTGGGAGGAGGAATAGGGACATTTTAATTGTATTTCTAAAAAGTATCTTCTGTGGTGAATCGGAAACAAAACTCATTCTTTACCACAGGCAGTTTAAGCGCTGCCTGAAAGATCGAAGGACGGTAAACCACAGACGTGAGAAACGGAACTTTGCGAAAACGCAGTCGTTTTATGTACCGGCTACTCATTGGAGTTACACCAGAGACTCACTACTGGAGTTCATCAGCCAATCCAAAGTCCAAGCGTGAGAGCCAGAGCCTGTAGGAGAGACCTGGGCAGGCCTCAGACCTGAGGAGTGGAGCTCCGCATCACTCAACCCTGGGGGCGGAGCTAGCCCAGGCTCCCACACCCGACGCTCTGGCCCACACAGACGCTACTCTGTAGCATCTCAGGTTCCCTCTGGCTGCACTCTGGAGGACCACACTCGTTTTCTTTTTGGCTGCCAGAGGCCCCCGCATCCACCGCTGAGCTGGGAGAAAGATGGCGGCAGCCGTGCGACAGGATTTGGCCCAGCTCATGAATTCGAGCGGCTCTCATAAAGATCTGGCTGGCAAGTGAGTATTTCCCAGGAACGCGGGAGTACAGACAGAACATTATTTTCATTTGGTATTGTTGTAGGTATCGTCAGATCCTGGAAAAAGCCATTCAGTTATCTGGAGCAGAACAACTAGAAGCTTTGAAAGCTTTTGTGGAAGCAAGTAAGTGAAATGGAAATTTCATGCTTGCCTTGGTTTTCTTATCTTTTTTTTTTTTTTAAACAAGTGGTAAATGAGAATGTCAGTCTCGTGATCTCGCGGCAGTTGCTGACTGATTTTTGCACACATCTTCCTAACTTGCCTGATAGCACAGCCAAAGAAATCTATCACTTCACCTTGGAAAAGATCCAGCCTAGAGTCATTTCATTTGAGGAGCAGGTAAAAATCTAGAGAAGTGGTTTTTTAACTTGAAATAATTTGACATGTATACCTATTATTCCAGGTTGCTTCCATAAGACAGCATCTTGCATCTATATATGAGAAAGAAGAAGATTGGAGAAATGCAGCCCAAGTGTTGGTGGGAATTCCTTTGGAAACAGGACAAAAGTATAGTAAATAGTGGATATTGGATGACTATAGAGTCATTATGTGTTTTTCTGTTACATCCTAGACAGTACAATGTAGATTATAAACTGGAGACTTACTTGAAGATTGCTAGGCTATATCTGGAGGATGATGATCCAGTCCAGGCAGAGGCTTACATAAATCGAGCATCGTTGCTTCAGAATGAATCAACCAATGAACAATTACAGATACATTATAAGGTAACAGATGAGTTGATTTGGAATTACTTTTGGTCCCCTAATTGAAATATTTTCCCTCTGTTAGGTATGCTATGCACGTGTTCTTGATTATAGAAGAAAATTCATTGAAGCTGCACAAAGGTACAATGAGCTCTCTTACAAGACAATAGTCCACGAAAGTGAAAGACTAGAGGCCTTAAAACATGCTTTGCACTGTACGATCTTAGCATCAGCAGGTAAACACGTAATAATTTATACTTAAATGAACTGTGAAATTTGATGCTCATTTATTTCTCTTAGGGCAGCAGCGTTCTCGGATGCTAGCTACTCTTTTTAAGGATGAAAGGTGCCAGCAACTTGCTGCCTATGGGATCCTAGAGAAAATGTATCTAGATAGGATCATCAGAGGAAATCAACTTCAAGAATTTGCTGCCATGCTGATGCCTCACCAAAAAGCAACTACAGCTGATGGTAATGATCCTGTCTTATGTGTATATGGTAGTTCAAACTTGTAACTGTCTTATTTATGTTTAAGGTTCCAGCATCTTGGACAGAGCTGTTATTGAACACAATTTGTTGTCTGCAAGCAAATTATATAATAATATTACCTTCGAAGAACTTGGAGCTCTTTTAGAGATCCCTGCAGCTAAGGTATCTTCTTGATTCCAATACATTTAAAAAAAAAGTTTCTGAGAGTTTTTTTTTCCCCCAATAGGCGGAAAAGATAGCATCTCAAATGATAACCGAAGGACGTATGAATGGATTTATTGACCAGATTGATGGAATAGTTCATTTTGAAAGTAAGAGGTTTTGTGTATTTCTGTCATAATGAAGCAGTTACTCTCCATTCCTTCCTTCCCCCAGCTTCTGGCAACCACCAATCCATCTTCTGTCTCTGGATTTACCTAGTCTGGATAGTTCATATAAATGGAATCATACAATATGTGACATGTGACCTTTTGGCTGATTCCACTCAGCATAGTATCTTTAGGGTTCATCCATGTCATGGCAGGTAATCAGTGCTTCATTCATTTTTATAGCCGAATTTTAATTTTGTACATTTTTTTTCCCCTTAGCACGAGAAGCCCTGCCAACGTGGGATAAGCAGATCCAATCACTTTGTTTCCAAGTGAATAACCTTTTGGAGAAAATTAGTCAAACAGCACCAGAATGGACAGCACAAGCCATGGAAGCCCAGATGGCTCAGTGAATCCTTGCAGAACTTCTGTGCACATGACATCTTTTTCCATGTTGTGCAGATCAGTTTCACTATCTCCAAAGCATTTGCATCATGACCTTATACATTTCAATCCCTTTTATGCTGGATTCCGTTTAAAGAAGACATTATTAGAGCAGGAAGTACAAGCATTTAAAATATGTAGTTCCCATATATTTCAGGGTCTCTGTGTATTAAGCTAACTCAGATGTTTTGAAAGCTTTTTCTTTAAACAGAGGTGAAATATCTGTGGCTAAAAAGTTTGAGATTTGTGATAACTTTGTAGTCATGTAAAACTTAAGTGCTTCATGCCTCTCCAAATGTGGTTATTCTAATAAATGGAGAAATGAGCCAAATAAAAGTAGTACTTTGTTTTTAGTTAGCGAAGAGTATTTTGTTCCCTTTTCCTTCGGT